GCCACTCAGCATTGCTGCCTCAAGGGCCTGGGAGGGAAGGGGTGGGCCCTGGGAGGTGGGTGTGGGACTCCAACTTGGGTGGTTCTGCCTCTAGTTTGGACTGGGCCTTGGGTGACTGAGGGTGGCCTGGCAGGAGAGAGCTGTCTGGGGGCAGAGGCCAAGGTGGGCATGTTGGTACCGGCCCCAGCCTGAGCAGACACACCTGACAGCTGGCCCAGGTGGCGTTCTCTTCTCAGCGGGCACAAAGGGCATCCCAGGGCAGGCCTGGCAGCAAGTCCTTACCAGCCAAGGTCACTCCTCAAGTCCTACTCACCCAGGTGCCCTGAAGTCCTGGGAGCAGCGAGGGGGGCATAGGAGCCAGAGGCAGTGGGGGTGGGGGCGAGCAGGCGATGCGGGTGCCTTTATCGGGTGCAGCACTGACCTAGGCACACTCTTCTCATCGCCAGTCCTCCACAGAACCTTCTGGAGTGGATGTCAGTATCTCCATTTTACAAATGAGAGAAACTGAAGCTCTGAGAGGAAGTGACTTGCCCAGGGGTCACACATGAGAGCCACACCTGGGATTCCAATCAGCTCCCCAGGGCTCCAGAGCCCTTCTCTACTTCTGACCCTGCTGAGCATGGGCCTATAGACGGTGGGAGCCAGACTGAAGACTTGAGTCCTGGAAAGGGGAAGTCAGTCACCAGGGGCATATCAGGGGCAGGGTGGGGCAGGGGCGGAGTTGGCCGTGTACCCCATGCCAGGGACCTCCCAGTCACTTGCCCCCTGCCTAGGGCTCTGCCAAAGCTGGACAGGCTAAGCCAGAGGCAAGGCAGGGGTGCCAGCCCTTTGCCCAGGGCCAGAGGGAGGCCAGGAGGAGGTGCCTGGGCTGGTTGGCACCTTCTCCCTATCCACGCTCTCCCTCCAGTCCCAAGTGACCTTTCCCCCAGATCCCAGGGTCCAGGCCCGCCCTCGGCTGGCAGGTGTGGGCACAGAGGCAGCTGGGATTGGTCGCAGCTGGCGGAGGCGCGTCCCAGGCTCCGGCAGACCGCTGGAACAGCTGAGCAGAGCAGGTGGACTGCTGAGATAGACCAGGGACACCAGGCAGCCACAGGCCTGTCAGACCAGGACCCTTACCCTCTAGACATGGCCTCGGTCCCCTGCAAACCCCAGCCCCGTAGCCCTGCGAGGTTACAGACAGCCTAAACGCCACCACCACAGGGCCTGTGCCGTGCCCCTGACCCGGGCACAGAAGGCCACTGGCCCGGAGGCCATGGAGACGGTGCCCCCAGCAGTGGACCTGGTGCTGGGTGCTTCTGCCTGCTGCCTGGCCTGTGTCTTCACCAACCCCCTGGAGGTGGTGAAGACGCGGCTGCAGCTGCAGGGGGAGCTGCAGGCCCGGGGCACCTACCCACGGCCCTACCATGGCTTCATAGCCTCTGTCGCTGCTGTGGCCCGAGCAGACGGGCTGTGGGGCCTGCAGAAGGGGCTGGCTGCCGGCCTTCTGTACCAAGGCCTCATGAATGGCGTTCGTTTCTACTGCTACAGCCTGGCGTGCCAGGCTGGCCTCACGCAGCAACCAGGTGGCACCGTGGTTGCGGGAGCCGTGGCGGGGGCACTGGGAGCCTTCGTGGGGAGCCCTGCTTACCTGGTGAGTGGCTTGTCTCCATCGTCCACCCTCCATCCCCACACCCGTGTCCTCTCTGCTCCCATAGATCAAAACGCAGCTGCAAGCTCAGACAGTGGCCGCAGTGGCCGTGGGACACCAGCACAATCACCAGGTGAGGCCTGCCACTCTCAGAGCTCCCTGGGGGTGGCCAGTGACCCCGTGCCCTCTCCCCACAGACTGTCCTGGGTGCCTTGGAGACCATCTGGCGGCAGCAAGGGCTCTTGGGGCTGTGGCAGGGCGTTGGTGGGGCTGTGCCCCGAGTCATGGTGGGCTCAGCTGCCCAGCTGGCCACCTTCGCCTCTGCCAAGGCCTGGGTACAGAAGCAACAGGTGAGGAGCTGGGGACACCTGTGCCTATCCACTGCAGGGATCAGCACCTGTGCCATCCCCACAGTGGCTCCCTGAGGACAGCTGGCTGGTGGCCCTGGCTGGGGGCATGATCAGCAGCATAGCCGTGGTTGTCGTCATGACTCCCTTCGATGTGGTCAGCACGCGGCTATACAATCAGCCGGTGGACACAGCTGGCAGGGTGAGCAGGGGCGGGTCTAGGGGAGACCGTGGTGTAGTAACACTCACCCCATGTCTTTCCCCAGGGCCAGCTCTATGGGGGCCTCACCGACTGCATGGTGAAGATCTGGCGGCAGGAGGGCCCCCTGGCACTCTACAAGGGCCTGGGCCCCGCCTACCTGCGCCTGGGCCCCCACACCATCCTCAGCATGCTCTTCTGGGACGAGCTTCGGAAACTGGCTGGGCGGGCCCAGCACAAGGGCACCTAGACGACGGCCCTCACCCCCACGTCCTGACACGGCCGGCACTTGGCCGGAAGTGAGAGCCTGCTCCAGGACAACTGGCTGTCCCGGGGCGGGCCATGGGCCCAGGCCCTGCCAGAGGTCCCGGGAGAGTGTGGACAGCTCTGGTCCATCCAGCCCCTTGGCCCACCCAGGTCCAGAGCATCCACTTCAAGTTACCACCCATTCTGTCTTCCAGACAGTTCTCTTCCTTCTCTGTACTGCGTACTGGGTCACCACATCCCAGAGCCTTGCTCAGTTATAGCAACTGCTGCGGGCGTGCACATGGCATAGGCCCAGTAACTTACATACATCGGCTCACTTAGGCCTCAGACAGCAGCACGAGGCAGGCACTTTTACTTCTTTTACCATTAGAAAGCCAAGGCCTAGAGTGGTGGGCTTTGACCACAGCCACACAATTTTGAAGTGGCAGAGCCAGGACTGGAGCTTAGCCCTGCTCACCCTAGACCTATGCGCTTGACAAGTGCGTGACTGTGACAGGCCCATGGGCCCGGACTGCCCATAGGGGTCACTGTACCATGGCAAAGGCTGAGGTGCACCAGGAGGCTGTGGCGTCGTCACCTGCCTTATTTGCTGGAGAAGCTGTAGCAAAGAACCACAGACTGGGCGACTTAGACAATAGAAATGTATTTTCTCACAGTTCTGGAGGCTGGATGCTGGAGACCAAGGTGTCAGTGGGCTGGTTTCTTCTGAGGCCTCTGTCCATGGCTTGCAGATGCTGCTTTCTCTCTGTGTCTGCACATGGTGGTCCCTCGATGTGCGTCTGGGTCCTGATCTCCTCCTCTTATAAGGACACAAATCATGTTGGCTTAGGGCCCACCCTCATGACCCCACTTTAATTTTTTTTTTTTTTTTTGAGATGAAGTCTCACTCTGCCACCCAAGCTGGAGTGCAGTGGCACGATCTCGGTTCACTGCAACCTTGGCCTCCTAGGTTCAAGCAATTCTCCTGCCCCAGCCTCCTGAGTAGCTGGGATTACAGGTGTGTGCCACCACACCCGGCCAATTTTTGTATCTTTAGTAGAGATGGGGTTTTGCCATGTTGGCCAGACTGGTCTCGAACTCCTGACCTCAAGTGATCCACTGGCCTTGGCCTCCCAAAGTGCTGGGATTACAGGCATGAGCCACCTCACTTGGCCCAATTTTAACTTAATTATCTCTGTCAAGAGCCTATCTCCATATACAGTCACATCCTGAGCTACTAGGGGGTAGGACTTCAACATGCACTTCTGCAGGGGCCGCAGTTCAGCCAACATCATCTTTTTTTTTGAGATGGAGTCTCGCTTTGTTGCCCAGGCTGGAGTGCGGTGGTGCAATCTCGGCTCACCACAACCTCCACCTCCCAGGTTCAAGTGATTCTCCTGCCTCAGCCTCCCGAGTTGCTGGGACTATAGGTGTGCGCCACCATGCCCAGCTAATTTTGTATTTTTAGTAGAGACAGGCTTTCGCTGTGTTGGCCAGGCTGGTCTTGAATGCCTGACCTTGCCGCCCGCCTCGGCCTCCCAAAATGCTGGGATTACAGGCGTGAGCCACCGCGCCTGGCCTCAGCCAACATCATCTAAGGGCTCTCACGGAGGGCCTCCCAGCTGCCCGCCCTGTGGGCATTTGCACATATCCTGACAAGCCTGAAAGAAGCTCCGGGTGCCCATTGTTCAGTCCAGGTGCCCATTGTTCCCGGGACTGAGGCCCGGGAAAGGGAAGCGACGTGGCAGGGCCAGCAGCAGACCCTGGGCCTTTCTCTAGACTGAGCACCATTCCCCGTGGGTGTGCTCTCAGCGCCGCACCGACCTTCACACTGCAGAGATGGATGCCAACTCCCTGGCAGGGGCAGGACTGCTGCCGAGCAGCCCCACCTGCCCTCCCAGCCACACCCCAAGTCTGTAAGGGCCGCTCCCAGGAACACCTGCTACTGCACACTCCAAACCAATAAAGTTTTATATTTTGTTTACTTCAACGACCCTCCTCTGTGGTGAATCTCAGTCTCCC